GAAACCAGATAAGATGGTGGCTTTTGCAGTAATGCAGGTGGGAGAGGATAGCAGCTGGGACCAAAGCAGTAGAGAAGGAAGGAGGTGGTGAGATGTGGCTGGGGTCTGGATGATTTGCTGATATGCTGTAAATGTTCTGCTTGTTTGTTTACTGTTTAGTTTGAATATCTCTCCCCTAGAGATGGGCCTGGGCATCCTGGGGATGGGAAAGAAGAATCTGGAGTTTCAAGAAGCTGGCTAGGCCTGACACCTGATGGACCCAAGTTCTTCTGCTAGTGACTTAGGAAAGATCATTATGACTCTTTCCTACCATCACCTTTTTAGCCATTAATAGCCATTAAAAACTGGCATTCATTATTTTCTTAACCAACTTCTATTGAGTCTGGTTGGTTTGAGGCCTTGGGCTAGATGCTGGGGCTAGAAGGTAATACATGTTGTTCTCTTTTTATTCATGGTGAGTTTTTCAGCTACTGCTTTCTAGTAGTTTCTAGCTACTTGAGAAGCCAGAGAATTTGTTTCATTGATGTTTGTATCTTCTGTGGCTAGCCTGGAGCCTGGCATGTTGTGAGTTCTCCGCATACATGTGGACTTCAGCCACAGGAAAGCTTGACTGGTATGAAGTAGCTAGCCATGGAGCTGAGCGGACCCTGGAAGTCAGGATCCAGGGCAGGGGCTGAGTGAAGAGGTGTGGCCTGCTGAAGACTTGAACTGCAAGATTTGGTTTGAGGCTCATTCTCAAATCTGTAAAAGACTGCTGCCCTTGCTGGTGCTCAGTGTTCATCTCCTCCCCTCCACCAGCAGTGGGTCTTTACATGGAATGACATATAAGTTTAGGCTTGAGCAGCTCTACCAGAGGAAGAGGCATTTGAGGAAGTGGGTCTGGGAAACTGAAACTACTTGGGGTGGGTTGAGTAACCGTTAAATATAGTTCAAACCTCAGACGTAAACTTGCTTGGCCTGGCATTCCCCTGGGTGTGTTTATCTCCACTGAGACATTAAGATTCCTTCCCTAACCCTGTATTCTAGATTTAGCTATTGCTTTTTCAGTGATCCTGGCTCCTCTCAGTTAGAGTCAAGCCTCTGGAGGAAATTGACCAGCTCTAGGCTGCCACCGTGAATTTTTGTGCAGAAACCCTGGAGAAACCTCCAGAGAGCCATATAGAAACTGAAAGTGGAAAGGAGGCAGCCAGGTGGACCTATGATTTGCATAAACTTTTTCTTTTTTCTCTTTGCTTCCTCCAGGCAGCTTGCCTGTCTTTTTCCCTCTCCAGAGGCCACCTCACCCCGCAGTACCCTCAGTTACTTCCTAGCCAGTTTTATTCCCAGGATTTTCTCTTCCTCTGCCAATTAGCTGCTAAGCCAAGTTGTTGCTTAACATTTCCGCTAACGAAAGTTACCTTGCTGAGAAAAGGTGAAATGATTGTCATTTTTGGGGGAATAAACATTGTGATTTAGAAACTCAGGTGCATGTAAATCTTTAGTGTTCATAACTTTAACCCCTGCTGCTGGTGGAGATTGCTGACCCTTGCTAGTTAAAGAGAAGATAACTATAAATAGAGCCACCAAAAGTGAGAGGTATGGCAAAGTAGCCTTTAGTCATTCGGGGTGTTTGTAGATTCTCATTATTTTTTTAAACACCTTTATTGAGGTTGTACACCACAAAATTCACCCATCTTAAGTGTACGATTCGATGACTTTAAGTAAATTTACAGAGTTGTGAGGCCATTGTTGGAATTCAGTGGTAGAACAGTTTCATCACCCCGAAAAGATCCCCATGCCCATCCATTCCTCTCACTCTTTGTTTCCTTCTTCAGTCTCAGACTACCACCAATATGCTTTCTAATCTATAGATTTGCCTTTTTTGGACATTTGCCATAAATAGAATCTCATGTACTTTTCTGACAGTGTGGGGAAGAAAAAAAGCCTTTTTCTCATGAACACATAGCAATGGAGGGGTCTGGTCTCATTGCCATCAACATCTAGAATGTAACAGGAGACAGATGTGGCGGTGAATCTTGGGAGAATCATTTAATATTGAAGTCTGTTTTCTGTAAACTAATAATCAGATGAGAGCTGTGTGCGTATATGAGAACATTCTGCAAGCCACACAGTGCTATGTACATGTTATTATGTATCCTGAAACATTTTTGGATGAGCTTATATCTTTTAAGGAATGGAGAGGAAGAAAAAGAAGTTTTGAGAATTGCATTCACTATTAGGTAGGTGGACTGATGATGCTGGCCCAAGATGGGAAGAGTTCTTGACCTTACTCAGCAGCCTGCTCTTAAGGTATCTTCTGGAGGGATGCTTTGTGAATTCCCTGTAATTCTGTGTCTCCTTTTTTATATTTTAGATGGAACAGATTAAAAGGGCCAATAAACTGTTTACCAATGATTGTATATTTCTGAAGAAAACTTTGAACATCCCAGTTATATCAGAGAAGCCTTTGTTGTTTAATGGACTTAACTCCATTGATTCTCCAGAAAATGAAACTGCTGATAACAGTTTTTCTCAGGAAGAGGAGCCAGTGGTGGCCGGGGAAGACCTCCCTCCTCCCAGTCCTCAAGAATCTGATGTTCAGCCTGTGCAGCCTGAGGAAGTGTCAGCCAGAGATTTCCTGCAGAGACTTGACTTGCAGATTAAGTTATCAACACAGGCAGCCAAGAAGCTAAAAGAAGAGAGCAGGTAAGAATACCCTGGTACAAATGTCAAAGTCTCTCTGATTTATGCTGTATTTATTTTCTTTCAGAGATGAAGAAAGTCCCTATGCAACTTCCCTCTATCACAGTTAGGTGATTTGGGGGCATAACTCTAACCAAAATTAAGATATGTTTGGACCATAAAGAATCCAACAACTGAAGATTCAAAAACATCCCTTCTGGATTCCTATAGTGTCCATCTTAAAATCATAACTAGGTAGTTCTACCTGCTGCAGTTGCACTGAAGTGATTAGTTCCCTCTGGCTTTCTATAATTTTAAGTCTTTATTATGGCATGATGGCAAGGTTGTAGCCTAAAGCTCATCACTTTTGTAGGTGGTGTTAGTTTTTAGACTAGCTTTTATAAATACTAATTGACATAAAGCATCAAAGATTATTTATATATTTAGGCTAAAAATAATGTTTATCTCCTTATGCAATCCTGATTATGTGAAAATATGGTTGCTGTTTAAGTGATGCTGAATTTGCTGTGTGTTTATAACTTAAGTGCTATATATATATTTCGATATGTCTTACATATTCTCTATTAATATAAAGAACCAAATTTTGTCTGCTATTTTGTAAAAATAAACTACAAAAGCCTGAATGAGAAAATAAACTATGTTTTCAAACTTGAGTCTCCTTTTTTTTTTTAACAAATGAGAAAATAAAATTGACTTTTAAATTATACATTTAAATGCTGACAGCTTCTTCTTCACTTT